GCACTTTTCAAACATGAAAAAAAAAAAAAAAAAACTATTGTGTTGTCCAAAAAACACATTAGCAATTGGCTTTGGGTCTTAAAGGACATGAGGATAGTTGGTTACTGTGTAAGACAGGTGAATTAATTATAGAGTTTTGGGTAAGAAAACCCTTTTTCCACTTTCTAAATCTTCAAGGATACCTTATCTCCTTGATAGCTCTAGGTTTAACAGGTATTTCTGACTGGCTTTTGGGGAGACAGTGAAGTTATTCTAAATCATCCACATCAAGGCAAGCATTTCTTTCCACAACCTATTAGGAAATATGGAATTGAATACAGAGCTTTCCATTATTCTTAAGCGATTTCGGACTGACTTTCTTCTCACCACTTGAAAACTGTCCTGGAATTTTCACTATCTTTATATAAATAAATAATTTAGTAGAGAAATAAACAATCAGATGCAAAAGAACATTACGCTTTGCTTACATGTGAATTTTCCTCAAAATAATTTCTGAATAATCGTGAAGTGGGGGCTGTGTTTTCGTTTCTAGCTCATTGCCAAAACGCGTGGAGATGGATCCTAAATCCTGGAAGGAGAGAGCTCGGCGCGCTCAGGCTCCTCTTTAAGTTGGCGGGCGATTGTTTAGAAGCTTTGGAAAAAATTACCAGTCCCCGCGGACGAAATGGAATGTGAGACATGCAATCTAACGGTAGTAGTAGAAGAGAAGTAGATGATCTCCCTCTCCTTTTCCGATCGCCACTTCTGTGTCCCCGGCTTTTCCTCTCCGTCCCTCCCACAGTTTCTTTCCGTATCCTCCCCCTCCCCTCCTCCTTTCCTCGCACGCTCCCTCTCCAGTGTCTCGCGCTCTCGGAGTCTCTGCTCCGAGTTCCTGGTTGGATAATTTGGGTTAATACTAGTGAGTGAGGTTTTTGCGGCTTCAAAGGGTATTTCAAGTTTCCGGAGCTCCTCCCCTCTGCACCGTGTGACAACAACAACTCGTCCAGCCGGCAGCCTGCACTTTTCAGCTCATTTTCTCTCTGTCATTCCCCTCTCAATCTTTGATCAATGTACTTGCCAGGGAGAGCCCAAGTCCTTCAAACCTCCTCCTTTTCACCTTCATCCTTAACTTTGTGCTAGAGCGAGACCCACACAACAACAGCCGACCCTCCCCGCCCCACCCCCACCCCCAAACCAGCCCTCGATCCCAGCCCCCGGAGAGGACTCGCATTTCGACTTGCGGGACACTTTTGTGCGTTCCTCTCCAGAGCGCCTCTCGTGCTCGCCCCTCTTGCGCTCGCTCTTTATTACCTTCACCTCCTTTTCTCCCCCTTCTCTCCCTTTCTCCTTCTCGTTCTCTCCCGGAGTTGTTGTTGCCCCCCTCGCTCCTTCTCCCCCCTTTTTTCCCCTTCCCCTCCCGGGGGTGTGTGGCAACTTTTCCTCTCGCTTCTCCTCCGTCTGTTTCCCCTTATATGTGACCATGGCAGTGCCGGCGGCTTTGATCCCTCCGACCCAGCTGGTCCCCCCTCAACCCCCAATCTCCACGTCTGCTTCCTCCTCTGGCACCACCACCTCCACCTCTTCGGCGACTTCGTCTCCGGCTCCTTCCATCGGACCCCCGGCGTCCTCTGGGCCAACTCTGTTCCGCCCGGAGCCCATCGCTTCGGCGGCGGCGGCGGCGGCCACAGTCACCTCTACCGGCGGCGGCGGCGGCGGCGGCGGCAGCGGAGGCGGCGGCGGCAGCAGCGGCAACGGAGGCGGCGGTGGCGGCGGCGGCGGTGGCAGCAACTGCAACCCCAACCTGGCGGCCGCGAGCAACGGCAGCGGCGGCGGCGGCGGCGGCATCAGCGCTGGCGGCGGCGTCGCTTCCAGCACCCCCATCAACGCCAGCACCGGCAGCAGCAGCAGCAGCAGTAGCAGCAGCAGCAGCAGCAGCAGTAGTAGCAGCAGCAGCAGTAGCAGCAGCAGCTGCGGCCCCCTCCCCGGGAAACCCGTGTACTCAACCCCGTCCCCAGTGGAAAACACCCCTCAGAATAATGAGTGCAAAATGGTGGATCTGAGGGGGGCCAAAGTGGCTTCCTTCACGGTGGAGGGCTGCGAGCTGATCTGCCTGCCCCAGGCTTTCGACCTGTTCCTGAAGCACTTGGTGGGGGGCTTGCATACGGTCTACACCAAGCTGAAGCGGCTGGAGATCACGCCGGTGGTGTGCAATGTGGAACAAGTTCGCATCCTGAGGGGACTGGGCGCCATCCAGCCAGGAGTGAACCGCTGCAAACTCATCTCCAGGAAGGACTTCGAGACCCTCTACAATGACTGCACCAACGCAAGGTGAGTCGGGGGGGATAGCCCCCGCCGCCCGCAATTGTAAAAATTTTTTGTTTGTTTGTTTCAGTTCTAGACCTGGAAGGCCTCCTAAGAGGACTCAAAGTGTCACCTCCCCAGAGAACTCTCACATCATGCCGCATTCTGTCCCTGGTCTCATGTCTCCTGGGATAATTCCACCAACAGGTAAGACTGCTACTCACTTATGCCAAAAAATAGAATTACCTCATTTTTAATTTATTCTTTTAAGGTCTGACAGCAGCCGCTGCAGCAGCTGCTGCTGCTACCAATGCAGCTATTGCTGAAGCAATGAAGGTGAAAAAAATCAAATTAGAAGCCATGAGCAACTATCATGCCAGTAATAACCAACATGGAGCAGACTCTGAAAACGGGGACATGAATTCAAGTGTCGGTAAGTTTTATGTTCGCTGAAACTTATTGTGAATATCCAAGTAATTTATATTCATTCCCCACAGGCAGCAGTGATGGTTCCTGGGATAAGGAAACACTGCCCTCTTCCCCATCCCAGGGACCTCAGGCCTCTATAACCCACCCCCGCATGCCTGGAGCACGTAGCCTTCCACTTAGTCATCCTCTCAACCATCTTCAGCAGAGCCACCTTCTGCCAAATGGTACGATGGCATTCTTTAGTATTAAAAATCATGAGCAATGATGATATATGTGCATTTTTTATAGGACTGGAACTTCCTTTTATGATGATGCCCCACCCTCTAATTCCTGTCAGCCTACCTCCAGCATCTGTCACCATGGCAATGAGCCAGATGAACCACCTCAGCACCATTGCAAATATGGCAGCAGCAGCACAAGTTCAGAGTCCCCCATCCAGAGTTGAGACATCAGTTATTAAGGTAATTCTTTTTTTATACAATTATTTTGGCATTTCTACCCTCCTTCCCTCTCTTGCTGGTGCAGGAGCGTGTTCCTGATAGCCCCTCACCTGCCCCCTCTCTGGAGGAGGGGAGAAGGCCTGGCAGTCACCCATCATCACATCGCAGCAGCAGCGTGTCCAGCTCCCCTGCTCGGACTGAGAGCTCTTCTGACAGAATCCGTAGGTCTCATACTTCTACTTGTCACCATTTTTGTTTTGTTTGTTTTCTTTTGGGCCATAATAGCGGTCCATCAGAATGGGTTGTCCATGAACCAGATGCTGATGGGCTTATCACCAAATGTACTTCCTGGGCCCAAAGAGGGAGATTTGGCCGGTCATGACATGGGACATGAGTCAAAAAGGATGCATATTGAAAAAGGTAATGTATGATTATATATTCCTTGTTTTTCCGTTTTAATCATCTAAATATCTTGATTTTTCAGTTCATATCATCCTTACTAGGATTCAACTTGATTTTACGAAAAACACTGGATTAAATATGCATAAAAGACTCCAATGTGGGATGTGTGCTGATTCCAGTGTATCCTCCAGACATTACTGAGACCAAAAGTGATGCAATTACATTTTCCTTTTGTTGCTTTTGCATTTCTTGTAGTGAACCTAAGTCCTTCAGATCCCAATAAACATACAACCTAAATTCTTCACATACCATAAACACAGACCTTGTTGTTTCCTGACTTAAATCCAGTTTTCAAACTTAGGCAGTGGGTGAAAGGAGAGAGAAGTCTATGCCAATAATATTGGAAAATCTCTTTTATGCCATTAATTTCAGTTCCTCAAGGATCTTCAATCTTTCCTTTCATGAATGTATTTTATTTTGCTGTGATCTTTGTTAGACTAAGAGCTTTCATAGACTTGGAATAATTTCTGATAGTAAAATAGCTGAGCTTTTAATCTCCTGAAAATGCTCACTTATTGTTTAAATTGAATATTACTTTTGGCATCAAATAGCCAAAGTTCTCAGCTTCCTTATATAGAGGTAGACTGGCTTATAAGTTCTTATTTTCTCTATAACATGTGGATGGTACAGTGAGAAACTTTGAAGTTAGACTTTAGATTAGAGTTTATATATTTTCTTTGCAGGAAAATTTGGCTTCCAATAAAATTCATATATGAAACACTCATGTATTTTCAGTGTTCTGGAAATCATGGCAGTGGTTTAAGATTAAACAGACTTTTCTCATTGTTTTAGACAAGCCAAAGAGGAGAGAGATTTATTTATTGTGGAAAAATTTTAAAATAGAAATTTAGAATAATGATAATGACATTATTGATATTTAAAAGTCAGCTATCGACACATGTATTTTTCTCTATCAATTCTTTATAGCTAATAATTTAAAGTTTTTACCATGAAATGAAGAAACAGCCTGTATGATAATAACTCAGATGATTAAGGAATAAGTTATATTTTCATATTGTGATGTAATAAGTTTATCTGAACCACAATGTACTTTTTATACCTGATGTACAACTTTGAACTTTGTTTTTTATTTTATTTTTCAAGTATGTATGTATGTATCTATGTATGTATTTATTTATTTATTTGAGACGGAGTTTCGCTCGTTTCCCAGGCTGGAGTGCAATGGCGCAATCTCAGCTCACTGCAACCTCCACCTCCTGGGTTCAAGAGATTCTCCTCCCTCAGCCTACTAAGTAGCTGGGATTACAGGTGCCCACTGCCATGCCCAGCTAATTTTTTAGTATTTTTAATAGTGAAGGAGTTTCACCATGTTGGTCAGGCTGGTCTCGAACTCCTGACCTCAGGTGATCTGCCTGTCTTGGCTTCTCAAAGTGCTGGGATTACAGGAGTGAGCCATCGTACCCGGCCTGAAATTTGTGAAGATGAAAAAAAAAAAAAAAAAAAAAAACTGGGCAAATATCAGTGACTTTTCCACAAATGTCAATAATTTTTTAAAAAGGACAGCAAGCTAAAGGATGTTAAATGTTTAAAAAGCTCCATAGAATTCTACTGCAACTCATTTTTAGAACCCTTAAAATTAATATAATTGAAATAAATTGCAAAGCAAATTTCACAGGGTATTCTTTTTCTTTAATAACAAGAATTTAACCCTTAACACCATGTAAAAATGTCAGTGTTTTCATTTGATTATGGCAGACTTCTCTTTTCTGACAACAAATGATTCATGTGATATTATCAATAAAAATGTAAAATGCCATATAAATGAACTTATATATGGAAAATGTAACCTATAGAATAAGATATGTATACAAATCGCAAGTCCAGTGTGCTTCTTGTAAAGAAAAAGTTTTATTCAGATCTTAGAGTCAAGCAATGAATTTATTTCTTTAATTGATGTTTTTATAATTGATACTTTTATTGAAGGTGTTTCATAGTTTATTTGCATAATTAAATATTAAGGCAAACTATGCCAGTTTGTTTTATAATCATGATCATTATGTGAAATAAGCTCAAACATACAATAAAGTTTAAAAGCCCTTACAAAAGACATTTCAGGAAACTATAAAAATACTTCTTTGAGTAACTGATACTCATTGTCAAGGAAGCAATATTTCTTTGGTGTTGGTTAGTAAATCTCTTGCACCTAGTTGTAAAGTATTCTGAAGTAAAATTTCTATAGAACCATAAAGAATCAGGTTTTTTAAAAAATAAAATTACATATGAACTTCATTATCCATAAGGAATAGCATCATAATTTGCACTTATTACTTATGAAAATATTTCTAGGATGGTAACGTAATTCATTATTACATAATATTTATTTCTCTCCTACTTGAGAAAAAGTGCTATGTAACATGATAATCTAAATTTAACAATACATAAAATAAAAAACATAGCATTTCCTTTATAATAGGCATATTAATAGGACAAGTATATGTGTTAAGGAAAGGGTTTATGGGTTAATAGATAAACAATCATATATTTTTATGTTGGTGATCATTTAATCAGTGACTTTAAAATTTCTTTCCATTTTAATTTAGGCAATATTATAGAAGTTGAAGTTGAGTTTGTTCAATGTGATATTTTTGTCATAGACTAAATACCCTAAGTCATGAGAGTTACATAAATTAAGATAAAACAAAAACCTACAGGTTGCTGTAATGTTCAGAGCTCTATAAGGTTTCAAAATGATCTTTACTCCATTGTAAGAATTATGATGTCATATGGAATGAAAGCTCCATAAAAAATCTGGATTTTTTGATATGTAGTATCAGTTTCATTTATTAATGATAGTTATGGTGATATATGATTCTGTGATAACCCACATATAATATCCATCCTAAGAATGACATGACCAAAGGCATTTGTAATTATATTTACTTCTGAAAGATTATGGTTTATAGTTAAAACAAAAGAGGCATCCTGTCATTTTCTAAACCCGTTAAATGTGACAGAATCTATTTTTCTGCCAACTTGTGAGGACCAGGCAGAGAGCAAATTTGCTGTGGTCAGCTAAGTGTAACCACTGAGCAGGAAAGTGAATTTAATAATGCATTATTGTTCTTCACTGAAGGTGAACTGTTACAGTGCCTTTGTTATAGCAGACTTTGCCTCTGCTTAGGTTTCCAGATGCTGTGTAGATTACCTGATTAAAATCTCTAATGCATGATAAAATGTACCAGGTATACTTTTATATTAACAGAAATGCATCCATTTTAGGGCCATAATACTGAATCTAATTGGAAACATTTTCCAATTATATTATCTAGTGAATTTATATTATAAATAAATATGATATACAATATAGAATAAATGACATGGAAGCCTAAATTCATAAAGTTTATCTCATGCCAATGATAGATCATTTTATTGATACTGAAATAAAATTTACCATATTTTTGATGCAATTAAGAATATGATCTTTTAAATCATCTTTATTTTGAATGTTATTTTAAAACAAAGTAAAAAATACAAGATACTCTTTAAAATACAACCAGTTCTTTCATGACCGCATTCTTTGTATTGCCCTTCCTTTTCCAGTTCCATCTTTTTTGATATTTTCTCTTACAAATACATTGATCAACCATAGTACTTTCATAAAAGTTTTAGTGCTGATTGAGTTGAAATGACAGGAAATAAATAAAGCTTGGTGTAATTTACTTTCTCTATTTTACCCAAATTTAATTCACTAAAAAATAAAATATGTGTAAAATAGCATCTTAAGAGAATTAGCCAGAAATACAAACTTTATTTAGGAAAGCAGAAATCCTCGGGGAATTTGTGCACATTGATTCCTTTTTTACTGCAAGTTTTTATATTGATTATAGTTCCTATCAGTAACATTTTCAGAGAGTTTATGGATATATTGCAGATTGTGGGCTTCTGTTAACCACTGGTATTATAGGCTCATGGTTGATAATCAAACAGTTAATTTTATAGTTAATTCTGACAGGTTTCTAGAAAGTCTTTCGAAGGAAAGATTTTCTGTAGTCCACAACTGAAAGGGTGCACACAACCTAATCTTTGGTTGTCATTGCTGAACTTTATGGTTAAGAGGCAAAGAAAAGCATTTTTCTGAATATCAAGAGCACCCATCAATGAATATCACTACGGGCCATAGAACATGCAAGTTCAAGAGACAGAAGCAAAACAGGAGTTGACAAAAAATAGTAACAGCTAGACCCGGTGTGAGAGTGTTTTTATACAACAGTGAATGAGAAAATGATTTTCACTATTTCTTGCCTCTTAACAAATAGAGCTGTGTGTATATGGCAGAACCATAACAATTTCAGCTGTTATACATTTGCATTTTGAATATTTAGACATTAAACATTTAAATCTCATTCAAAAGATTAAAAAAATAAAATATAAGGAACTGTGCAACATCGAGGAATGAAAGATGACTTTTATGTGATAAACATAAATATCCAATAACTGCCTAAAATAAACTCTGAAATTACCATGTTGACAATGTTATTTCCTCTTTTTAAAAGGACAAGAAATATGAAACGAAATTGAAATGCAACAAATACATGTTTTAACCTGACCCTGAATCTTGTGTTTATTTTTGTTTTAAATAAAATCTAGAGCTCCGTAGGTAAGATAGGTGCCAGCATTTGAAACTGCAGTCATTTTTAAACTGAGTATGTTTTTATTTTTAAACTAAATGTACTATGCTGTTTGCATTTCCTAAAAATATCCAGAAACTCTGGTAGTTTGTTGTTCAGTGCTCCCCTGGAGAATTCATGTGAAGGTCTAAATATTTTATACTGTTGATTTTATTAAAATGTGAAGATCCATTTTGTGACCGTGTAAATGGAATGTCAGTGTTTCCCTTCGAAGTTCACATTCCCTTGCCTGTGTTCTGCATATTCCTTTTCCTTGCTCAGAATTCTTATATAGGTAAGGAAGACCTTCCAAGGTTTCTTTTGCCACGCTTGCTTCTCCAAACACTACAATAAAATCATTTTGATGAAGTAATTGTGTTTTTTTTTTTTGAGGAAAACAAAACA